TCTTGGCCAAACGACCAATACTATTGGTTTACTGCCCCGTTTCAGTTGGAGACAAGAACGGTGGATCCTGGTCACCTCCACGGAGGGAACACAGAGAACATTCACTGTTAAATATGACACCTATAATTAGGAAAACCTATGGTTTTACCATAGCAGTTTTACAGACGAGGTTATTTTTGGGGTGTTGAAAAAACAGCAATTAAAAGCTTCCAACACAGTTTATTCATGCCCCAATAAATTATTTCCCCACCAAGTATACGCTCTTAAAGAAACGCCTGATGTCTGGCCTCAGTGTCCTCACGGGCTAACGTGGCAATTATTAAGGGTGTAGAATTTGAGCAAACTTTCTAAACCTCTCCTGCATGTCTTATTCTAATTCCACAGCCCCTTAAATCGCCTCCCTGGGATCCAGGCGGCTTGGAAAAAATGAAGTCTGAACAGCCAGAGACCTAAGGAATCAAGTTTCATTTACTAAGAAAAACTAGAAGGACTGCGATTAGATTAGGCAAGGTGGGAAAGGGATACCGGCAAGTAAAGCGCCGGAAACTTACAACTTGGGTTATTTTCTAACTGGCGTCTTGCAAAGGGACACCATGTAGGTATCCCGCTCGTCAACTTGTAAATGAACTTCAGGTTCTCTTTGGTGGCAGGAGAATTCTGAATGTGAGAACCTGGCGGCCGTTCAACGACCCCGCCCTCGGGGTCCCCAGGGGGCGTCCTCCGGCAAGCCTGATCGTCTGGGGCCAAGGCGCAGGGCGAGCAGGGAGGGAGGAGGAGAACCAGGGCCGGTGGCCCCGAAAGCACACACAAAGCGGCCTGACTCCTTTGGTGGGAACTTCCCCGGCCGCCAGCGGAGCGGGAGCGGGAGGGGGCGGCGGAGAGGGGGGGCGGCGGTTCCCCTCGCCGAGGCGGAGAACAGCGCGCGCTAGGCTCTGGGCGCGCGGCGAGCGCAGCGGCCGCCGCCTCCTCCCTTCCCCGCCTCCGCCGGCGCTGCCTCCTCCCTCCGCCCAGCTCGGCCTCCCTTGCTCCCTCCCCTCCTAGCTGGCTTCGGCGGGGACGGCGGCGGCGGCGGCGGGCGGGGAGGGCGTGCGCCGGCCGAGAGGTGTCGGCGGCGAGGCAAAGGAAGTTTCAAGTGGAAGGTCGTCCGTCGGCCGGCGCGTCCTCCTGCTCTCCTCCGCAGCATCATGGCGGAGCCGAGCGGCTCGCCCGTGCACGTCCAGCTTCCCCAGCAGGCGGCCCCGGTGACAGCGGCGGCGGCGGCGGCCCCGGCGGCCGCGACAGCAGCGCCGGCCCCGGCAGCTCCCGCGGCCCCGGCCCCGGCCCCGGCCCCGGCGGCACAGGCTGTCGGCTGGCCCATCTGCAGGGACGCGTACGAGCTGCAGGAGGTTATCGGTCAGTGCGGCGGGCGCGGCGGGGCCGGCACATGATCGCTGATGTTGTTTTTATTTCATTGCAGGCAGTGGAGCTACTGCTGTGGTTCAGGCAGCCCTATGCAAACCCAGGCAAGAACGTGTAGCAATAAAACGGATCAACTTGGAAAAATGCCAGACCAGTATGGATGAACTATTAGTAAGTAACAGTGCAGGGAATACCTGCTGGTTTGGTACTATGTCATGTTTTGCTCTTTTTATAGAAAGAAATTCAAGCCATGAGTCAGTGCAGCCATCCCAACGTAGTGACCTATTACACCTCTTTTGTGGTCAAAGATGAACTTTGGCTGGTCATGAAATTACTAAGTGGAGGTAAGTGGATTTTGTTGTTGTTATTTATTTGCTTATGTTTTAATTCTTCTGTTTGTCTACTTAGGTTCAATGTTGGATATCATAAAATACATTGTCAACCGAGGAGAACACAAGAATGGAGTTCTGGAAGAGGCAATAATAGCAACAATTCTTAAAGAGGTTTTGGAAGGCTTAGACTATCTACACAGAAACGGTCAGATTCACAGGTATGACCTCTGCAGAGATGTTTAAATTCAGATACAATTTATTTTCTATTTTTTTTTCTAATAGGGATTTGAAAGCTGGTAATATTCTTCTGGGTGAGGATGGTTCAGTACAAATAGCAGGTAAAGCTGATAAATAGAAAAATTTTTTACTTTAAAATAAAGGTGATTTTTTTTTCCCTTTCAGATTTTGGGGTAAGTGCGTTCCTAGCAACAGGGGGTGATGTTACCCGAAATAAAGTAAGAAAAACATTCGTTGGCACCCCATGTTGGATGGCTCCTGAAGTCATGGAACAGGTAAAAAAACAAAAAAAGTGACTTTTTGATGGTGATTGTGTTTTTTTCCTGCTTTCTTTCTTAGGTGAGAGGCTATGACTTCAAGGCTGACATGTGGAGTTTTGGAATAACTGCCATTGAATTAGCAACAGGAGCAGCGCCTTATCACAAATATCCTCCCATGAAAGTAATTACAATTGGAAATACTACATCGGGGTTAGATTCTGTCTTCATGTTTGTTTCTGCTGCAGGTGTTAATGTTGACTTTGCAAAATGATCCACCCACTTTGGAAACAGGGGTAGAGGATAAAGAAATGATGAAAAAGTACGGCAAGTCCTTTAGAAAATTACTTTCACTGTGTCTTCAGAAAGATCCTTCCAAAAGGTAAGTGAAACTTAGTGGATGAGTTAATGACCGTTTCAACTCTAATTTATTATTGATCTTTCAGGCCCACAGCAGCAGAACTTTTAAAATGCAAATTCTTCCAGAAAGCCAAGGTAACATGCTTAAAAACCCAAGTAAATCTGCTATGTTAAACTGTTGGGAATATTTGTTTTGCAGAACAGAGAGTACCTGATTGAGAAGCTGCTTACAAGAACACCAGACATAGCCCAAAGAGCCAAAAAGGTAAGTGCCATTAGCCTTCATGACCCTGTAGGGTGAAGAATTGTGTGGGCTTGTTTTGATTCAGGTAAGAAGAGTTCCTGGGTCAAGTGGTCACCTTCATAAAACCGAAGACGGGGACTGGGAGTGGAGTGACGACGAGATGGATGAGAAGAGCGAAGAAGGGAAAGCAGCTTTTTCTCAGGAAAAGGTAAATGACATCGTTGACGATGAGCTAATCTGTATATATTAATGGATACATAATTGTTTTACAGTCACGAAGAGTAAAAGAAGAAAATCCAGAGGTGAGCTGTGGCTATTTATTTATTATTTTGCCCTTGAATGCTGTAACGGTGGCTCTCGTAACAGATTGCAGTGAGTGCCAGCACCATCCCCGAACAAATACAGTCCCTCTCTGTGCACGACTCTCAGGTATGTTTCTCTGCCAGTCATTCCGTTTGAGGTTATAACACTGTTTGCTGTTTTCTTTTTAAAGGGCCCACCCAATGCTAATGAAGACTACAGAGAAGCTTCTTCTTGTGCCGTGAACCTCGTTTTGAGATTAAGGTAAATAATACTGTTGTTTATTCTGCATTGTTCACCCATCAGTGTAACATGTCTTACTTCCTAGATGGACTTGATCACGTCTACCTAATTAAATGTCCTGTTAGACATTCTGCCGAAGTTTAAAAAGGTACAGTTTGTATATATTTTTACTTATGTTATTTTTGTTAGAGAAAGGGAAGGAAAAACTAAAATAAGATAAAATTCTTTGATTTGCTTTTAATAACTACCCTTTGGGATATTTTAGAATTGAAGTAGTAGCTATATATTTGTTTTTAATTATTATTCTAAAATTGAAAGGAACTTGTAAGCAAGCATGTTGGTGATGACGTGTCAGGTGCTGAAGTGAAATTGAATCATCTTTTATGTCCCAAGCAAAGCAAGAGCACCATCACAAACATCCTTATTTCCATCTTTTAAAACCCCTCAAAGGCAGAAATCTTTTTTCATTCATAACCAGTCAAAAGCATGAACAACCCTTCTGGATACAGGAGGTTCCCAGGCCAACCTCAAATCATTAACGACCAACTTTGATATTGGTTCCAAGTCTTTCAAATACATGGCGGTTTGGCAGTCAGATACAAGCTCTATTTTTGTAAAAAGCCTTTTCACTTCTCTGTTCAGGTCATTTTTAAATGTTTTATTAATGACCACATCAACAGGCTGAAGGAGGTCACTATTGCTGAGATGCAGATAAAAATGAGTATTATGGTTTTTTTCTCCCAGTTGGCTCAGTGGGAAATCCTATTAGTGCTCTAAGAAGTTATATAATTAGCATGGCACCCGCTGCTCGTTTGTTGAGCCAAACTGGTTTTTAATGTTCAGAATACAAAACATGGCAGGGCCATCTTCATAATGCTCTGTGCTGTCACTGGTTGCCAGGAGCGTTTCTGCGTGACCGATCCATAATAACAGCAATGATGAGAGCCACAATTAAATAGCACCCTGTGTTTGGAGCACTGGTCCTTCAGGTATCCCTTAGTCCAGTGAGTTCCTGAATGCTGGAGAGTGTGTAACATCAGTGCCATGTGTGCTCTGTCTTCTGGTGCAGAGGAAGAGAGTTACCAGCAATGGTGGCCAGCCACTGGCAAAATGGGTGCTTTTCTTCCATCCCTTTTTTCGTCAGAGACTTCCTCTGATTTGACAGGATCACACACTTTAAGCATGTTTCAGTCTTCTATATCTTCTAACTTCACATGAACTTGGCTCTTTGATTTCACCAAACAAAGCCATTACTTTAAATTTATTTATAAGGGCAACAATTATTAGCTGGATTATCAGAAAACTTCTCAGATTCTCATGGGCTTGTTTCACTCCCTGACAATTATCAAGGTAAGTCAATCCCAGTCTCTTTGTTTCAAACCCCAAGCCAGAGTGTCAGTCTCCACCTCCACATGGTCAGGGCCTGTTTACTCAAGCAATGCTGGGCCGCTTGAGGACATGCAGGGGCCTGCCTCCCCCAAATCTTGTTATGTATGTTGGGTTCATTGTTAGCAGCTGCTGTAGGACTCAGTGGAGGATTTGATACCTACACTCTTGTTTAGGATAGGTGAAGGGATGAGACAGAAAAGATCTCAGGGCAGGGACTAAGATTGGACTTGTAAAACACAACACCTAAAGATTATACATATTGCTGTTGATGTTTTTTCACTAATACTGAGTGCTTGCAGAAGGCACTGTCCATGCCTTCTCCTCATAGTTATGCCATGAAGTAGTTCGTGTCACTACCTTATTTTATAGATGAAGAGAGAAAGACTTGGAAAGTTAAGTAAATTGCCCCAAGGTCTCATAGCTCGTCAGTGTTACAATCCGTATTTAAACTCCAGAATGTTATCTCCAGAAACCAAGGTAGGACAGGCTGAGTCGGCCTAAGCAACCAAGTACTTTGTGCTCTCCTTTGACTCCTCTTGATGAAAGGATAGGAAAGGAGTCAGAAAAGAGGCTGTTACAAGGAGTTATGCTCCCCTGCCTTCTCTGTTCAAATAAAATAAGTGTATTGTACACTTCAGAACAGCCTGAAACTCAGTGCACAGGTGGCTCAGGAACAGCGTTTTAGAGCCATAAATGTAAAGCTTTTGTAGCCATCCAGAGCTCTGCTACATATACCAAGGCCAGAGTAGGCCACAGCTTCTATATATTGAGTCTTGTCTGAGCTGAACCCACCATCCCAAATGTTGACTGTTGGCTCACTGCTCAGGAGGAATAGTTTCGTAGCCGGAAGTCTCTTCAATGGAACAGAGCCCTTTACCTTTCTTAGATTTTGTCCTAATGCGATATTTCCTCTATTGAGCATAGCTCTGACCTGCAAAGCACCTCAAATGCTCTCAGCCCAGAAACTCTTTTTTTTTTTTCTTTTTGCTGGTGTTACTTGAGTGTTTATTAAGGGTTAAGGTTGCTGACTTCCGTACCTAGAAATGTTGTCAAGTATACTTACATTTAATATACTGCCATGCATCAGGTAAGGACGACTATTGTATCCCTTGATTCAGTTCAACTTCATGAATATTTATTGGGAATGTACTTATGTTGGCAGACCTGTGCCAGGTTCTTTAGGGGAGAGAGACTACCCAACATCTTAGCTCCTCTGACCCATCTCTTGAATTCTGTGTATTTGCCAAAAAGGCTTATAACTGTTAACCTTTACCATCCTTTTATTTTTCAAATGAACATTCAGCAACTCGACTTCTTCTTAAACCAAGTAATTTTCTTAAATTAAAGTTGACAGAGAATCAATGGTTATTTTATTTTGCCTCAGACATAGAGGAAAGCTCTCCTATATGTTACCCATCGGGGAAAGGGCCCTCTTATCTTTTCCTTCAGAGCTTCTTTCCTCTCTCCAGTCGCAGGGGCACTGTTTTTTAGGTTTTTGTTTTGCTTTGTTTTTTTGTACCTCCTTTCTGAAAAGCACGTCTGTCACTTTACTGTGAAGAGGCAAATAGCAGGTTGTTTGCAGGATGCACTGTATATACACTTCTGAAGAGTGAGAACTTGTCTTTGTCCAGCCTGACATCCTTTATTAAATTTTTACTCAAGAGGTCAGGAAAGATAAGCTAGTCTTAAAAACTTGTCAGAAGTCAACGGTTTAGGTAAAGGACAGTCATTGAAGAAACCATTATGAAGGAAATTGTTGGGTGTATCTTTTTCATTAGTTATTCTTAGGTATGGAAAACACATTACCCCCACAGTCTTGTTAAGTCCTTAACTTGGTGGTACAGTTACACCCCTGGGTGTTGCTTATTCAACATTCTCAAAGAACAAGTTTTTCAAATCATCCAAATGTGAGTTATGGCTCTAATCATACAGATTCCATGACTCATACACAAAAATCAGCTTTATTATTTGATAATCACACGGCATGTGTTTAAACACTGAGGAAAATGTTTTGAGCGTTTGAAATACGATTACATATTATACCAGTCTGCTTTTAAGTCTTGTCCTTGGATATATCCTTCATGGTGGAGTTGACATTGCACCATTGAAGACTATATTTCATGAATAAGCACAAGGGTTTTTCTACTTTTGGCAAACTTCAGGTGCTTGGAAATTTCCAATTAGGGTGGCTGGTATCTATGCCAAGTGATTGATTTCATTTTATTTACTTTATTTGGAACCGTTGAAGGGATGATGTCTTCCCAAACCATTGTAATAATGAGTGGTATAAGTTAGTGTTCCAGAGGCCGAGAACAAATTTAGTTTTTACCAAAGGGACAAATGTTGACTTTTAAATATTTGTCAGAATCAGATAGTATATTAGTTTGCTAGGGCTGCCTTAACAAAGAACCACAAACTGGGTCGCTTAAACAATAGGAGTTTATTTTCTCATTGTTCTGGCGCCTAGAAGTCTACGATGAAGCTGCCCAAAGGTTTAGCTTCTCCTGAAGTCTCTCTCTATGGCTTGTAGAAGACCTTCTTGCTGTTCTTATGTGATCTTTCCTCTGTGCGGGCACATGTCTGTGTCCTAATCTCTTCTTATAACGACACCTGTCCTGTTGGATTAGGGCCCACCCTAATGATCTCACTTAACTTTAATTACCTCTTTGAAGACCCTGTCCCCAAATACGGTCACATTCTGAGGTACTGGCTGTTAGGCTTTCAACATGAATCTGAACTGTGTGTTCAGCCCATAAGAAATGAGAAGGGAAAAGGCTTCATGTGGTGGCCACTTCTCAGGGCCACTCTGTGTTAATAAGAGTTGTGTGGGCAGAACAGCAGTGGGGCTTAAGAAGGGGCATCCCTGGGAAGCAGATAAGGCTGAGCTTCAGATTTCCCTTCTCTTACTTGAGGGAATCTTCAGATTTAAAAAGAAAATAGATTTTGTAAAAAACTGACCTGGAAACAGTGTCAGGTATTTGTCGTCTCTTTAAATACTGTCATGCAAATCATACCCCTTCTGGTACCCTTGCCCTTCTGGGAGATGTCACCCTAAAAGGGGCTTTCCAAGCTCTGCTCTCAGCTTTCAGGCACCCACTCCGCTCTTCTCCAGGGCAGGCCAGAGGAGTTTCAGTCCTGTGAGTGTTAGTCATTGGAGAACCATGTAACCCCAACCTCCAAAAACAAGCAGATGCATTTTTTCTTTCTTTTTGCCTTGAGAGAATCTTTGGATTTTTGGTTTGTTTAGACATTCTGCATGAAAAGTCCTGTCCTCATCCGGTCTCCTGGCAAGTGTGCCCTGATGTATTCTCGTGCATGGATGTTTCCTTCTGATATACATTAACAACCTAGCAAATGCCTAGGAACAATGTTACTTTCTGTGCAACTATGTATTTTATAAATAATCATTTGCTGAAGTAATTTCAGAAAAGTTGAACTTGAGGATTTATAGTGGCTCTGCCCAAGGGTCATTCATCCTAGACTGTAAATGCAGTTACTTACAGGCCTTTTACCTGAAGTGGATCAAAAGGGGAAATACTTGCTCCATCTCATTCATCATCAAATTTAATTATCTTGCAGTACCACCTGTGGAAAAGTCAGGGGGATTCTGCTTACATTTCTACCCTGGAGGACACTGGCGTTAACACTTCTTATTAATTAGTTCTTCACAGTTTTTTCCTTTGATGAGTGATCATTTTCCTTTTAAATTTGCTAATCTTTAATATAATTTCCCCTGGATTCGATTACACATATACATTAATAGTAAAATTACAGGAATAGGAAAATTAAAGTATGTTTCTATTTCTGTGATTTCTTGGCTAAAGTTTAAAGAATGTATTGTCTGCTCACTTTATATTTTTTGTGATTTATGCTGGTTCTCTATGGCTAACTCACTTGATTAATCACACACATCTTTAAAACTTTTAAGCAAAAAAAATTACTTCTTCCCTATTCTGAAGCAACAAAATTGGGAGATTATTATTATTATTTTGAGACAGAGTCTCGCTCTGTCACACAGGCTAGAGTGCAGTGGCTGGATTTCGGCTCACTGAAAGCTCCGCCTCCCAGATTCATGCCATTCTCCTGCCTCAGCCTTCCGAGTAGCTGGACTACCGGCGCCCGCCACCACACCTGGCTAATTTTTTGTATTTTTTAGTAGAGACGGGGTTTCACCGTGTTAGCCAGGATGGTCTCTATCTCCTGACCTCGTGATCCGCCCACCTCGGCCTCCCAAAGTGCTTGGATTACAGGCATGAGCCACCGCACCCGGCCCAAAATTGGGAGATTTAGCTGAGTACATGTCCAAGGTGTTGGCCAGACACAGAACTTCCTTTGGAAGTTGCCACATCCAGCAACCCACTCTCTTAGGTGTTAGCCACCAGCTTTCCAAGAGAGGACATAAGCCAGTCTCCTGCATGTTCATGGCAGAATGTTACTTCTGCTTCCTACAGATGGTTTAGCTAAGGGGAAAGATCTATGTCTAATCAGTACATAGACTTTCAGACCCCTTCAAATACCCGTCGGAGAAAGCAGTCATGAAATCGCCCTTTGTAGCACTTGACAAGACACTTTTGGGGCCTCAGGAAGAAGTGTGTATAGGCGATCCATTTCTCCAGGTTCTTTGAGCTCCCTCTGTTGAGGTAAATCATCAGTAAACAATGTGCTTCTGATGTATTATTTCAGCTCCCAGCAGAAATGCCATCACTCAGGCAAGATTTAATATTGTGTCTTCAGCACCTGGGAGAAAAAAACTTTCATCGTTTGCACCATATGGTTGAAGACATTTATATGAAAAAGGCTTCTGTCTTTTGTAACATAAGTTGAAGACATTACTCAGTGTCCCTTATAAAGGGTCTTCCATAATAAAATTTTCCCTGAAATTAATGCCAAGATAAACAAAATCTGCCTTGCATGTTTCTCTTTTGATGAAGTTAGAACTATACTATGCAACAGTTTCCCTTTTCTGCCTTAGTTTCAGGCAAGTAAAGCTAAATCCGGTGCTCAGTTGGAGTAACTGACATCTCAAGTATGTACTAATGTCTCTTTCTGCATTCCTTTTAATTAATGTCTGTTATTTTTAACAACAAAATGTTCAGTTATATATTTAGTTTAATTTTGAAACTATTTAACATCCTTCTTGCAAGAATTAAACCAAATAACTAGTTGGCAAAAACCATAATTGTCCTTAATAGTTAGAGTTTGTAACAGTTTGTGCCTTAAAGATATAAACTTCTATTGTCTTAAAAATGCATTTATCTCAGAATGTACCAATGTGTGCAGCTCCACCCACCTCGCCATATACTGTTCAGTTTGTATAAATACACCTACTAAGACATGATGTCTGGGTCCCAAATGGACACATATTAGGTTCATGTCTTATAGATGCCTTTACATTCCTGTTAGAAAGTACTTAGCGTGTTGGTTTGGGAGCCTCATGCATGGGAGAGAGGTATACATCACAGAGACAATGATGAGTCTGTGAGTTCTCTGCAGTAAAACCCACCACACCCTAAACTTAAAGGCACAAATAATGTTAATGAAGGCTGGTCCTGTATCAGTTGATTGAAAAGAACAGTGATCTACAGAGATCCTTACATAGTGAGCATGATTAACATTTTTTCCTGCTACAAAAAAGTGTGAACTTTGACCAGACTATCATGTTTCTGCTCCTACCTGCCATTAACATGAGTCTGGTATTTATATGATTACTCCTTTTCCCCTTTGCCCCATAAGTGAAAATAAGTTCAATAAATATATTCACTAGACATCCTAAATGCTGAAAAGGACTGCTTGCTACATGTGACATTATAGTTCCATAATCTTGACAGGAAGCAGCACCCTTACACAATGACCTGTTCTCTCCTGATTTACTATAGCTGGGATGTAACACAAGTGACTTTGTGCTGTGTAGGTGAAACATTCTTAAAATTTTATGTATTCAGCTCTGAAGTAAATATGACAAAATATTACCATTTTTAAAATTCTGGATGGTAGGCACATGTGTATTCATTGTATTACTCTTTGCACATTCCTGTATGTTGAAATGTTTTTTATAATTTTTGAAACTATTATGTAATAGAGAAAAAAAAAGAGTCCACCATGGTTGTTTAGGTTGAAGAGTGGGTAAGGTTAGGGAGAGGAAACAGCCATGCCCTTCACCTGGCAGGCATGGAGATTTTCCAGAGGTTTCTGTCAGAGAAAATCACCTTAACTTAGTTTGGATTACTTCTAGATGAAAACTCTTTTTCGTAGCTAGGGAAGAAGTCTGTTATTTATATTTCTGCATGCGATTTATTCATGTGTCAGCCCTGGACTGAGTATTAGAGATCTCTCCATGAAAGGCTGACATGTGTGCACTGCTAGTGTCGGTGTCAGCTGTGTGAAATCCTATGCAGCCAGACTGTTTGCTCCCTGCAGGCCGCAAACCTAAAAGGGTCCTTCAGGCTGTCAGGTAGCCAGCGGGAACTGTCAAGAGTCTCAAGCCTGAGGTTCCAGTTGCAGAAGAACCTGCAGTTAACCAGTGTGTGAGGCCAAATTCTTTAAAATATGTTGAGATATCTTATTTGAAGAAAACCTTGTGCGTATTTGTGTATGTGTGTGCTCATGCACACACGTGTGCATGTACGTGTGTGTACATACATGTGTATGTGTACATGCATGTATGTATATCACTTAGTCTCTGCTTTTGTTGTTGTTAAAGGGAACAGTGTGACTTTCTGATCTATCTGACATTGGTTTGGGGCTGTGTGATGCTGCATGGCTTGATGCAGACTAGAATTCCAGATGCTACTAACTACATTTTCTAGGCCAGGGGCATATTTCTGCACGTGTGGAGGTGCACGCTGAAAGGAATTTTCACTTTTTAGAAGACTCACTGATCCAAAAGACACTTTTGCAGTAAGTTAAATGTAAGGGCAAGGGTTTGGAGGGGAGGGGAAAGTATGTGGTTCAGCTACTATTCTCACAGCCTTGGAGCATATGGCCCATGGTGGCTGGAGATACACACATCCAGGAGAGCTTCGATTTCGGGCAAGGCTGTGGGCCACAGTGCTGATAGGTTCAGCAGTGGTTCTCAACCTTTAGAGCCACAGATAGAGGGCACAAACTGTTTCCTTTCCCCTACCTTACCCACCCTCCAACCTCAACAAACTCAGTGGTTCTTTTTTCCTCTAGTATATAATACTTTCAAAAATTATAAAAAACATTTCAACATATAGGAATGTGCAAAGTAATAAATGCACATGTATCTACCATCTAGAATTTTGTGTGTGTGTGTGTAGAGACCAGATCTCACGGTGTGTCCCAGGCTGGTCTCAAACTCCTGGGTTCAAGTGATCTTCCCTCCTCAGCTTCTCAAAGTGCTGAGATTACAGACGTGAGCCACTGGGCCTGACATAGAATGTGTTAAATGGTAACATTGTGTCATATTGACTACAGAGCTGATTATATAAATTTTAATTTCTGCCATCATATCAATCATGGAAGACACTTTCCCGTCTATAGTGCCTCTCACTGCATGCAGCAATTCTTAACTGAGTGCAGGGGTATAACTGGGGGAAAAGTCTTCCTTTTAGAGATTGCACCTCCCCTCACCCTGCCTGCAGTTTGAGAGCCATCAGTCTAGAATAAAGAGCAGTGGTCTAGAGGTCCTGAGTCCCAGGTTCTGTTGTCATTTCTTCCGTTAATGGCTCCTGGCACAAACCTGACACATAGTAGGTGATCAATAATGATTTATGGAGAATGGCATGAATTAACCAGCTGTGTTATCTTAGACAAGCCACTTAATCTCCTTGGCTTCAGTTTCTTCACCTAAAGAATCAGAGAAATGGATTAGGTGACCTCTAAGGCCTCTTTCAGTTGTAAAATTATATGATTCTGTGATTGGACCTTTACCTCGGAGGAAGATTAATTTGACAGGAGTGTGAAGGATGGATCAGAGTGAGAGCCAAGAGAGGGGAATACACCTTTCTCTGAATTAGTTCAAGATTTCCTTCGCTACTAGTATTTTTTAAGCACTTACTTACATTGTTTTTCCCTGTAGTTTACATAAACTGACCATCATTTTCTGCAAAGATCGGAAACTTGTTAATGACTGGAACTATGACTTTTTCTCCCTATTTCTATGTGCCTCAAAATATGAGGCCTAATAATGGCTTATAGCAGTAGCACAGAGTTCATACAGTGTTTTCACACAGCTTGTTAAATCTGCGAGGGAAGCATTATTTCCCCTTTTTACTGCAGAGGAAACCGAATGTTGGAGAGGTGAAGTGGCTTACTGAATGTCATTGCTGGTAAGTGGATTAACTCCAAATTGGGCTCAGCTGACCAGTCTTCAATTCCCGAAGGAGTCTCCAGTTCTGACGTGAAGACACTGCCATAGGAAGGCCCCGGGATGAGCAGGGATACTGCTTCAGAGCAGCCGTCAGCTTGGCCACAGGAAGCTGCCCCTTTCACTTCGTGGCTCTTTTATTTCTGGCCTTCATTTGTAGGTTCCTTCTGTGTATCCTCATATTGCCTAATCTTTTCATGTCTCATTAAGTACAACAATTTTCCCTGAGGGCTGCACATTCGTCTGCCAAGGACTATTCCCTGAATAGCAGCTCCCTCAACCTTTTACAGCCCTTTTTCCTGCTGTTGTATGTCTTTAGCCTTAGCAAAAGCCATGTATACGTGTGTATATGTGAGTGCATGTGAAATACTCTTTACTTATTCAGTCATTTCTTCTCATCTGTGGTAGACGATGGTGGCCTGACCTTGGTCAGTAGCAGTGAAGTTTGAGAGAAACGGATGATACGAGAACTCTTACAGAGGTATAACCTACAGGTCTTGATAGTGGGCCATCACTATCATTTACTGCCATAAGGAGCTAAGGAAGGGAAATGTATCTGAGAGGAAAAGTGATACATTCCGTTTTGGAGATGCTGTGCCTTTTGGTGTCTTTTTGGACATTGCATTGAGAGATACCATATAGGTAGTTGATAATGAATTTTCAGCTCTGGGGCAGTACCTGAGATTGAGTTATGGATTTGGAATTAATCATCAAGGGAGAGAATGAGAAGGGGAAATGGTGAGGGATGGAACATTAACACTGAAGAGACAGCCATACAGAGGTAGAGGAGTGTTTGGGGCACACAGAGAAAGGGCAGCTGGGGGACTGGAGGAGACCAGAAGGAGGTGGTATTACAGAAGCCAGGGAGAGGCACTTTATAAAAGCCAGACTTGTAAACTCTGCATTCATTCATCTGTTCAACAAATACTATCTGTGTACCCAGTAGGCGGGTAAGGGATGTGCACTGGTGAAGATAATGGGTAACATTTTTTAAAGTTCCAGCTTTAGTTCAGCTCTGTTGTTCAGACTGTGATTTTGGATCTATTCTTTATCCTTTCTAAGCCTCAGTTTCCTTGTCTCTAAAATAATAGAGGATAAGAGCAGTTCCTGCTTTAAGAGTTGCTTTGAGTTTGGACTGAGATAACATATGTAAAACATCAAGCATGTCCCAGCAGATAGGAAATGCTGTTGTCTTAGTCCATTCGTGCTGATACAACAAAATACCATAGACTGGGTAATTCGTAATGACCAGCAATGTATTGGCTCTTGGTTCTGGAGGCTGGGAAGTCTAAGGTTGGGGGCTGCACCATCTTAATGTCTTCTTGCTGTGTCATGCCATGGCAGAAGTGCAAAGAGAGGGTGAGAGAGAGCAAAAGATTAAACTCACAGCCTCAAGCGCTTTTAGAATTGGCATTAATCCATTTGTGAGGGTGGCGCCCTCATGACCTAAACACCTCTCATTAGGCCCTACCTCCCAACACAGTCACATCAGGGATGAAGTTTCCAGCACATCCTTTTTGGGGGAGACATTCAAACCATAGCAGCTGTGAATTATTATTTCCCCCTCTCACAGTTGAGGAAACAGGTTACAGAAGGCCAAATAAGTAGTTTGTGGTTTTGAACTCAGATCCCCATCTGCATGGGTCACATTATCTCCTCATCCTGCCCCAGGCGGCCTCCTCGTGTGAAGCAGAAGTATCTGCCCAGCTCACTGGGAGCCACAGTCCATCCATTTCTTCTCCTAAGACTGTGGGGATGGACTTTGGTTTGGTGCCCAGAGTAGGACAAGAGGCAAGCTGAACTAAAAATGATGTCCTGACCAATTCCTAGCTTAGCCTTTTTAAAAGGCCCCCTTCCTACTCCTGATAGCGGGGAGATAGTCCAGGAATTGAGTGTGTGGGTATCCCTTTGAAATTCCCTGGACACTAACAGCTGCACCTTCACCTGGAATTTCGGGTAAAAGTAAGGAAGAAGAGGGCTGTTGATGAGAAATCTTCTGCTGCTTAGGAGCGAGCAGCTGCTCCTGGGTCCCTGGGAAACACTATCCCTGGCACTCTTACAGAGACCCTTGGTGGTGTTGCCAACCTCAAAGCTCGGGGAAATAGTTGCCTTTCATCTTCATTTGAGAGCATCCCTGCGGTGGAGGGTATACAATGCCAGTGACACTTACTGTTTCTGATGCTCTTTGACAATGAGTGGTCTTTGGATTTCTACCGCTTTAATCACATCTGGGTCTTAGAGTGTGAGTGCCCTCATACTGCTGCTGGCATGGGCTAAGAGACGGTAATGTGAGGCTGAAGGATGCAAATAGTTCTGAGCTGGCATTTTGGCTTTGGAGCCCTCCAGGAGCAATAACTCTGTCAGATTGTCCTGACACGGTACATTAAGAGGTGCAGATAAAAGCTACATCCTGTAAAATATATACTTCAATCGCACCTGCCTTCTGCACCTCCACCACTGGGAAGGGATGGGTGTCCGTTCGTGTTCTGCATTACCAGCCTCTTAGCCAGCTGCCTCGTTTGATTGTTCGTTGTGTCACTTGAAGATGAACTGAAAGAACAAGAAGAAAAACTTAATGCACGCCAATCTGTATCTCTGAACTTCTCACGTTAAATAGACATAGCAAAAAAAAAAAAAAAAGTTTGTCAGCACTGAACATCAATTACTAAACATTTTTTTAAAGTCAGGCTGGGCATGGTGGCTCACACCTGTAATCCCAGCACTTTGGAATCCTGAGGTAGGGGGAATCACTTGAGTCCAGAGTTCAACACCAGCCTCAGCAACATAGCAAGACCCTTGTCTCTACAAAAAATTAAAAAATTAGCCAGGTATGGGGGCACATGCCCATAGTTTAAGCTGCTCAGGAGGCTGAGGAAGGAGGATTGCTTGAGCCCGAGAGTTCGAGGCTGCAGTGAGCAACAAGTGTGCCACTGTACTACCTGGGCAACCAAGTGAGACCTTGTCTCTAAAAGAATCCAAAAAATGAAAAAAACGAATTTCAGTTTTATAAGTTTATGAATTGTATTTTCTTTTCGTTAGGTTTCTGTGGCTTTATTTTTCTTTCCCATGATTAATTTCTCCCATGCCTTCAGTCTGTGGGTCTGTGTATCATTTATTTGACTCTTTTTAGTAGATCCTTAAAAAGAACTTTGAAGTTTACCATTTCAGAAAACTTCATCCCCAGAAATCGGTTTATTACTATCAGCAGAAGTTATATTTTATATTTGCCCTCACTAATGAATGGTAATAGACTGAATCTGGCCCACACATTAGTGTGAACATTTTAAAATTAGTATCAACAATTAAAACTATGGAATGTCATATAAAATTTCAAATTTCTTTTTTCTCTGACAAATCTGAATATTGAGCAACATTGAGTCCAATCCTGTCTGGCCATAACCTGCAGGCACTGAATAGTGGTTGTCCCCTTTAGATGGGGAAGAAGCTTTCCAGCTGGCACAGTCCCCACATCTCCCTGGTTATTAATACATTCTGATTTATTCAAAGTTCCTGCAATAGTGCTTACAAATGGTGGGTAAGAGCATAAATGGGTGCAACTTAAATGAAGGGGAATTTCATAATGTGTGTCAAATTACAAATGCATATATCCTTTGACCAAAGAATTCACCTCTAGACATTTATTTTTATACTTGTATTTATGCAAAATGACCTAAGAATAAGGTTACTTATTGAAGCACTGTTTACAATAGTGAAAGATTGGAAACAGTCTGTTCATAGAATGGGAACTGGTGAAAAAAGGCTGTAGCATCCCAGAGAAAACTATGTAGTTATAAAGAAAAGAATGAGAAAACTCTCTACAAACTAACATGGAGAAATTCCAAGATGGTATTATGTTAAAAGAGAGGCAAGATACAGAACAGTGGATATACTATGCTATCATCTGTATTCAATATATATGTATATTTGCTGGTACATGCATAAAACATCTCAAGAAGTATGCACCAAATTCATAAAACACTGATTGCCCCTGGAAGGGCAACCAGGTAGTTGGGTGACAGGAGTGAGAGGGCCAATTTTCACAGAATATTTAATGCCCTATTGTACCTTTTAATTTTTAAGCCATATGATTGTATCACCTACTTAAAAAAAAAATAAATGTCCTTTCTGAGTTCTGTATGTATTTGCATTTTCAGTGCAATGAGCTATAAGAGGCTGTACCTTACCAAATTTAAGAGTTTTTATTTTAAGATTAAAAGGATTTTTAATAAAAATTATCAAAGGCAGCCGAGTGTTGAAACTGTTACTCTCAAGTTTTTATCATTTCCTCTATAAAGTTGCTCAGACTTAGTTTCTGGCCTTAAATCATACCTATTTTCAGCTTCCCTGAAATCAAGAGTGTCCTGTGCCATATCAATTAAAGTAAATGTACTTTCAATTAAAGGTGTTAAGTATGAGTCTGAAAAGATTAATTCTTTATAAAAAGATGACCTTCAGTAGTTCGCTCCAATTAGGCATTTTTCCAACTATATTTCATCTTGATGGGACAAGTCTACTACTCACAATCAATCACTGTGATCTTTTCAAAGGCGAGTATTTTAGGTTCAGAGTCATAAAAAGAATGACTTGACTACGCAGCCTCCATAACTTGAACCACAGGTGATATAGGCAGAGATTATGGGTGTTGGATATTACTTTTTGTGTTATTAATATTTGAAGCATCAGGATATGCATAGTGATATTCTGGGTACAGTTCTTACACCTCTCTTCTCATGACCTTACTAGAATAAATATATTTAAATAAGACTGATGGAAAGGAAGAGAGGAAATGAACAATGACACAAATTAATGTCCAACCAAATTCCTCATTTTTTTCCTGTCATTTTATTATTAAACACATTATAAATACTTGCTTTCCTCATGGTTGTTTTGTTATTGGACTACTTTAGTTTGAAGTGAATCATTGCTCATATACAGCACATAAAACCAAGACTATTAAGGAAATGAATGCTTGGTGATTGTTTTATGAGAACATGCAAAATCTTGGGGAATAACATTGCTTTCTCTTAAAAGTTAAAGGAATTGAGCATTTCTGTTTGTATTTGGTACCTTCAGTATGGAATTATTGGCCTTCACTCTGCCATTCATTAAATTTGTAAACTTGGAGAAGCCATTGAACACAGTCATGGAAAAAATGGAAAACAAATAATACCTCTTTGCATATCTCAAAGGTTAATTATTGGAATTAAATGAGATTATATAT